ACTGTTTCAAGAAGTAAGGGAGAATGAATTTCACTTTGCAATAAGCAATTTTAAAATATAAGTATATTTTAGGATCGTCCTCAAATATTCTTTCCAAACAAGGCAACTCCCTCACATGGAAATCCCAAGGCAGAAATGTGCCAGAATTTTATTCTTTTCCTTTCTGTGACGAGAAACCAAACTAAAGCTTAAATAAACATATAATTGCACCCCCCGCAGGCTTGGAAACCTCCCTTACTTAAAACTCCGGCCCGAGACTGAGACAGGGGCCTAGAGAGTACATTGCAGCAAACGGCTCCATAAATAACCAGCCACACAATAGCAAGAAAAATAAACTGTTAACAAGCGCCTAAGGCTTCTACAGGGCCAAGTGAAAACAGAAAGCCGTCCAGTCACCGTCCCTACACAGTGAAATACCGTCACAGGTAATCTCGGGCACCATCTCTCTATTTTTGTATTCCTCTGGAAATAAAACCGCATTTACATGTACATTTTAGGTACATACATGGACCAAATGTTTATGACAGAGAAGTAGACAAAGCAGAGGAAGGAGAAGCAGCTGCACAGAGAGGGACAGAGGGAGCGAAGAGACAGAGACAGCGAGCTGTTTGCTACCTAATTCTAGCTCACAAACAAGGAAGCGCAGCCAATTCTCTTCGGCGATTCAGCGTTCCTCTCACCGCAGCTGGACAGATCTCGGCCTTTCTCTAATCACCATGGCAACTGCACCTCACCGCCACCGGAAATAAGATGCAGAGCCCTTCTCCAAACGATCCGGCTAGAAATCTAGGAAGCGCTGATCCGGAGCGCACAGAGACAGCTGTGTTGCTCCTCTATCGCGGGGGTGGTATGGCCAGAGTAGTGAGAGAAGGTGCTCTGTTACACCAGCAGGAAATAGGTGCTGTCCTGGGCCTAGAACTCCCCGCTCGCTCCTTTGCTCGCGCACACCCGGATCCTTCGTCGCGGGGAGGATGTTTCCGCCCGGCCGCGGTGGGCTTGACGCAACGTCCAGCGCGCGCTTTTCATGCCTTGGCGTTTCCTTTGGCGGATTTTCTGTTTTCGGAAGTTGCTGGGTTCGTTTTATTCAGCGGCAGTGGTGCTTTCCCGAATCTCAGAATGCCGTAGGTATCTCCTCCCCAGGTATTGCTGTTTTGGGGGCCCTCTGCAAGAAGATCTAAAATTTCTTTAAATTTTTTGTTTGTAGTGTTAAAAGATCACTGAAGTTGGATGGTCTGTTAGAAGAAAATGTAAGTATTTGCTTAAAAGTTTGTCATTGAATTATTTCTGTCCTTAATTATTATTTATTTCCAGTCATTTGATCCTTCAAAAATCACAAGGAAGAAAAGTGTTATAACTTATTCTCCAACAACTGGAACTTGTCAAATGAGTCTATTTGCTTCTCCCACAAGTTCTGAAGAGCAAAAGCACAGAAATGGACTATCAAATGGTTAGTTGAACATTCTTTTCTACTTATTGTAATTTATGTCCTTTTCTTTATTACACATATATAGAAAAGAGAAAAAAATTGAATCACCCCAGTTTAACTGAAAGCAAAGAATCTACAACAAAAGACAATGATGAGTAAGTTTGTTATTTTTGAAATTATATATGTGTTGCTAAGTATTGTCTTTTTCTTTATTACTAGATTCATGATGTTGCTATCAAAAGTTGAGAAATTGTCAGAAGAAATCATGGAGATAATGCAAAATTTAAGTAGTATACAGGTTTGCATTTTTTCATACTTCTACCCTGTTTGAACTTAACTCATTCAAGATGACTTTCTTGTAGGCTTTGGAGGGCAGTAGAGAGCTTGAAAATCTCATTGGAATCTCCTGTGCATCACATTTCTTAAAAAGAGAAATGCAGAAAACCAAAGAACTAAGTAAGAATTTTTGAGTTTTCAATGACAGTAATAATTCTTGACATGGGATTTTTACTTCTTTTAGTGACAAAAGTGAATAAACAAAAACTGTTTGAAAAGAGTACAGGACTTCCTCACAAAGGTAAGTAGTTGTGTTTTAGTTTATTACATAAAATCAGCCTTAAAACTGTTTTCTATTATTTTAGGCATTAAGGCTGACTTGCCCATTACCAGATTTTCCCAAAGGACCGAGTTCCTGCATAGAGGAGACTGTTATCACTAAACCATGTTTGTAAATTTCTAATAATCATTGATTTAAATGAAAACTCAGTTTAAAAAATATATAATACATAGTATCTATATAAGTATGTTATATACTACTGTGTGTTATATTCTATTCTACGTAGTCATTGTCCAATTCTGTTTCTTGGCAGGAGCTACATTAGCTCTTTATATTTCCTGAGGTATTAAAAACTTCATTAGCTTTTTAACTAATTTTGGGAAATTCATATTGCCTAAAAAATAGATTAAAGCTTATTTTTGTTGTAATTTGATTTTGAGCTATATAGTTTTCCTGAGTGCTTTTCCTACCTCTTTCTCTGGTTCCTAACATACATATTAGTTTTGGGGGTTTTTTGTTTGTTTTGTTTTTTGGTTAATGATTATGTACACACAAATGTGCACACACATGCAAATTTTTTGTACTAAGCTAACAACTTTTACCCTTTTCTGCTCATATTCATTTTAAGAGGATTTTGCTAATTCTTTTGACATCTCAAACTAGTTTGCTTTATATGTCCCTCATTTTGCAATCTGGCCTTGAAATTTCCACTTTCTTTTATTTATTTATTTTTATTATGCTATTACACAGAATTGTTTAAATTTTAAAATGTTTTGGGAGTTTGTCATAATATTAGAAAATAAGTAAAATAAAAATCATCCCTATAATATGTATAGGATTTGTTAAGGTAATTATGAAAATTAGAATAAGCCAATTACTTGTTTCACTATCAAAAGAATGTCCTTCAGATTCTTCTGGGTTTTTGGTGGGTTTTTTTGTTTGTTTGTTTTTTGGTCTTTCAGATTCTTAAAAAATTTTCCTGGAATAGTTAAAATAGACAATACCATGAGAATTTCAATATTTATGCTATCATTGCCTCTTCTAATTGGTCTTTTAGTTCTAGTAATATTTATTTTTTCATTTCAGTGGGAATTTCAGTTAATGTCAGTTACAGTCTTTATTACAGGAAGAGTAGAATTATAAAAATAACACTCTAGTGTTTTAAATAAATAGACATCTGACACACATTCTTAAGGCTTTATATAACTTATTCAAGAGAAATTTAAAACATACACAATAAAATTAAAAGGCACACTGAGATTTTCATAGTGTCATAAGAACTGGACCTGGTAAATCAGGGGATGCCTTGATGAGAGTATATGAATAAAAGAGGATCTCCTCTGCTAAACACAGATTTCTTAAACAAAGGAAGGCTTCTTTCTTTCTTCAGTTACTTAGGAAATAAGCCTAATTTTGCTTTCTTCAATAACACTGGCTTTATGACTATTAGGAAAATAATGAAATGAAAGGTTCTTTTTCTGTAAGATTTGGATGTGAATTTTCATAATTATTTTAAATTTGTTATGCTGAAGACTTAAGACATATGACCATTCAGTGGGCTGATACAGATGAAATGTCACATTATCATCACATGGTGAGGCATGAAATTTATTTACTTTACATAATCAACCTCTACTTAAAACAACTTGTTACAGATATTCCTTAGTCAATAGATGGCATTATATAGTAGTTAATATTTTCAGTTTTTTCTGAAGATAATTAAAAATACCATCGTTAGTCTATGACTAGTACTTCCAATAAACAAAATGTTTTTGAAAAGAATGTAAGCAAATTGTAGAGCAGTTGCCAAGATATGAAATCTAGACACTTAGCTTCAGTCCAAAACATATTTTATCTGTTTTGAGAATAATTGTGTAGGTTGCAGTATGCATATTTTAAATGAAATGGAACCATCTGAACTTTACATTGTTCAGTGTTTCAGCTGTTTGTAATAGAAAATATTTCAGAATTTCCAACTTTGGTCTGTTTTAAAAAGCATAAACTACAATGTTCCTGTATTCTTTAGTTAACTTTCTGTATTCTTACATAGTAAAATTCGTCTTGGTTATAGATTTTAAAGTTATCAGATTCTTAGACAACAGGACAAATTTAAAACTCTTTCTGTTCTAACACTATAAAATAGTTTGATATTGCCTCTTCATTCTAACCACCCACTGAAGTATTTTTTAAACATAAAAATATGTTGTTCTTTCCCCAACTCAGGCTTGAAAAAGTATTCATCATATCAGCTGAATAATTTCACTCCCAGAAGACTACTACCCTTTTAGTTTTCTATTTTATCTTAACATTAAACAATATATTTTTTTCAAACAGATACTTCAATTTTAAAAGCACTGAGGTTTGAAGTTTAGACGTGACGACTTTTAGGAGAAACAACAGAAATTCCCCCTATGCTTTAACATTCTGGGTTTATCTGGAGATAAAAAATGAAGCCATTAATTTTGATAGCACAAATATACATTAATGTACAACTATAGTCCTCAGCTCTTTATAATGATTCAGCTATCATGTATGCCATATGTGAATCATAACCTTTCCTATTAATAATGTTAATGCTCTTGTTTTACACGATTCGTCATTGTTTTGGGGTATGCATTTCAGCTGCTAAAAATGCTTACTTGAGATTTGTCTAGGATTTAAGTAAAAATAAACTGATTTATTACTTTTCAAAGCCTTTTAAATAATTTCTTTCATGATTTAAAT